TGAGCATAGCACAGACACAGAGAATGTAAGGCATGCGCTGTTTGACATTAATTTTTAATTTAAATATACACTCAGTATTGCAGTAATTCTGGCTCGGCATACAATGGTGTTAAGATGGTGAACATTTTCAAGAATCGAAATGGTGTGAGTGTCAGGGTTGGCTTTTCACATAGGATTCTCAGGACATCCCTGAGGAAACTTAAACCAAATAAAAGGGAGCAGACAAGTTTCTCTTTTGTGGTCAGGCTTACCTGGTTTAAGTCAGTAATTGAAAAGAGGTGCAGGAGGATGAGTCAGATGCCTTGTCATTGCTTTCTGAAGAGCTAAAAGAAACAGCATTTATATCTTAATCTTCCAGATTGTGTGCTGCAATAATTCATTTAGTTTAAGTGCACTTCAAATAAAAATGTAAATTATCCCATTCTTATTCATTTCTCACCATGAACTCTGGTTTTGATGGTAGTAAAGAAGGTGAGAACTCTCCACTGGATGTTCAGGAGTCCGGTATAGGAAATAAGTTATAACTCTATTTGTGACCAGGGATGTTCTTGGAGAAAATCAGTAACCACATGTAGCCCACGACTAGGACCTCAATGGATGCATTTCTTATAGTAACTCACCCTCGATTTTATTATTTTGCAGTCGCCTTGATTCCCTAACTTTACGTACGTATGTATGTATATATGTATTTTTGTCTCTAAATTATGGCGATTGTCTTGTATCATTGTCATGCCAGTAAATTCCTAAAAACACAAGACCCCAAAGAATGGTGCCTCAGATGACTATGATGTCTGAACTGCTTGTGGGTGTGTGTAGGAAATTCACTCCAGTAGAGTGTGTAACAGTCTCCCTGGAGTCAACTTTCTGTCAGGTGGGCCTCAGGCAGCTGTGACCTAAAACCCAGCCTCTGCGGCTCAGACCTCGCTCTGTAATTGACCCCAGGGCAGGGACCACGGCCGTCGCCGAGGGCAGCGGGCAGGGCGGAGCCGGGGCCGACCGCGCACTCAGGAGTGAGTCTTTGTGCAGTCAGGGCTTCTGCTGGGCAGGGCCGGCTGTTAATCTCGCCTGGCGGAGCGGACACCGGGGCGTGGTGGGGGAGATGGGCCTTATAGGTGGCGTCCGCTGGTGAGAAACACCTTGCGCAGGTAAAAGGGTGGCGGCGAGAGGGAGTTCCCACCCGTGGCTTTCTTAGAGAAATGAAGTCTTAAGTCTTAAATAGACAACAAGGAGGGGCCGATCGGTGTCTTTTGGACGCGTCTGGAGCCCCTCCCTCCGCCAAAGGAAAAGCCCCTTGGATGAGAGGCAGGCGCTTCAGAGAAGCTAAGAAAAGCACCTCTCCGCGCGCCCCACCTCCTCCGCCTCGCGCTCCTCCTGAGCAGCGGGCCCAGACTGCGCTCCGGCCGCGGCCCTCGCCCCGCGGAGCCCTCCTACCCCGGCCCGACGCTCGGCCCGCGACCTGCCCCGAGCCCTCTCCATGGAGGCAGCCCGCCCCTCCGGCTCCTGGAACGGAGCCCTCTGCCGGCTGCTCCTGCTGACCCTCGCGGTGAGTGTAGCCGCGGCCACCGCTCCGGGGAATAATATTTATTTGATTTTTTTTCATTTTTTAGATCTTAATATTTGCCAGTGATGCCTGCAAAAATGTGACATTACATGTTCCCTCCAAACTAGATGCCGAGAAACTTGTTGGTAGAGGTAAGGAAGCCCTAAAATTTGTAATAAATCCTTTAAAAATGATTGCTGTGCATATTTTCTACAGTTAACCTGAAAGAGTGCTTTACAGCTGCAAATCTAATTCATTCAAGTGATCCTGACTTCCAAATTTTGGAGGATGGTTCAGTCTATACAACAAATACTATTCTATTGTCCTCGGAGAAGAGAAGTTTTACCATATTACTTTCCAACACTGAGAACCAAGAAAAGAAGAAAATATTTGTCTTTTTGGAGCATCAAACAAAGGTATACAAGGCTACATAAATGAAGAAATGATACTTTATTATTTTTTCCTGTCTTATGAATTGAGGTCCTAAAGAAAAGACATACTAAAGAAAAAGTTCTAAGGCGCGCCAAGAGAAGATGGGCTCCAATTCCTTGTTCGATGCTAGAAAACTCCTTGGGTCCTTTTCCACTTTTCCTTCAACAGGTACCGTTTTCTTTCTTTCTGCTGTGGGAGTCTTTGTCTCATGTATATAATATCTACTTTCTAGGTTCAATCTGACACGGCCCAAAACTATACCATATACTATTCCATAAGAGGTCCTGGAGTTGACCAAGAACCTCGGAATTTATTTTATGTGGAGAGAGACACTGGAAACTTGTATTGTACTCGTCCTGTAGATCGTGAGCAGTATGAATCTTTTGAGGTAAAGTCTAAAATGTGTGTACTGTATTAGCATCACTTTTCTCCTTATTTTACTCTCTTCACAGATAATTGCCTTTGCAACAACTCCAGATGGGTATACTCCAGAACTTCCACTGCCCCTAATAATCAAAATAGAGGATGAAAATGATAACTACCCAATTTTTACAGAAGAAACTTATACTTTTACAATTTTTGAAAATTGCAGAGTGGGTGAGTACCTCCTTAAACAATATATGGCAAATTTTGGAGATTAAAAAGGACTTTTCTTCTCTAGGCACTACTGTGGGACAAGTGTGTGCTACTGACAAAGATGAGCCTGACACGATGCACACACGCCTGAAGTACTCCATCATTGGGCAGGTGCCACCATCACCCACCCTATTTTCTATGCATCCAACTACAGGCGTGATCACCACAACATCATCTCAGCTAGACAGAGAGGTAACATAAACATTAATAAAACCTGATTATAACCCCAATAATTAAATTCTTTTTTTGTTTTCAGTTAATTGACAAGTACCAGTTGAAAATAAAAGTACAAGACATGGATGGTCAGTATTTTGGTCTACAGACAACTTCAACTTGTATCATTAACATTGATGATGTAAATGACCACTTGCCAACATTTACTCGTACTTCTGTAAGTGTATGATATTAATTAAAGAAAAATGTACGAAATTTTTTGTTTGCTTTTATTATTTTAGTATGTGACATCAGTGGAAGAAAATACAGTTGATGTGGAAATCTTACGAGTTACTGTTGAGGATAAGGACTTAGTGAATACTGCTAACTGGAGAGCTAATTATACCATTTTAAAGGGCAATGAAAATGGCAATTTTAAAATTGTAACAGATGCCAAAACCAATGAAGGAGTTCTTTGTGTAGTTAAGGTAAGAATAAATTAGAACATTATTTGTAGTTTCATCTGATTTTTCAATACATTTGCTTTCGTAGCCTTTGAATTATGAAGAAAAGCAACAGATGATCTTGCAAATTGGTGTAGTTAATGAAGCTCCATTTTCCAGAGAGGCTAGTCCAAGATCAGCCATGAGCACAGCAACAGTTACTGTTAATGTAGAAGATCAGGATGAGGGCCCTGAGTGTAACCCTCCAATACAGACTGTTCGCATGAAAGAAAATGCAGAAGTGGGAACAACAAGCAATGGATATAAAGCATATGACCCAGAAACAAGAAGTAGCAGTGGCATAAGGTACTTACCATTCTATTTTAGTTTTAAAATATATTTTATTATTTTAATTCATCATTACCAACAGGTATAAGAAATTAACTGATCCAACAGGGTGGGTCACCATTGATGAAAATACAGGATCAATCAAAGTTTTCAGAAGCCTGGATAGAGAGGCAGAGACCATCAAAAATGGCATATATAATATTACAGTCCTTGCATCAGACCAAGGTAAGAATTTGTCTTTAAGCCAGCTACATACTTAGAAAAACTATTTTTATTTTCATTTTTCTAGGAGGGAGAACATGTACGGGGACACTGGGCATTATACTTCAAGACGTGAATGATAACAGCCCATTCATACCTAAAAAGACAGTGATCATCTGCAAACCCACCATGTCATCTGCGGAGATTGTTGCGGTTGATCCTGATGAGCCTATCCATGGCCCACCCTTTGACTTTAGTCTGGAGAGTTCTACTTCAGAAGTACAGAGAATGTGGAGACTGAAAGCAATTAATGGTATATATTTTTGAAAATTGCTTTGTCCTTTTTAATGTTTGGTTTTATTTATTTATATTTTCAGATACAGCAGCACGTCTTTCCTATCAGAATGATCCTCCATTTGGCTCATATGTAGTACCTATAACAGTGAGAGATAGACTTGGCATGTCTAGTGTCACTTCATTGGATGTTACACTGTGTGACTGCATTACCGAAAATGACTGCACACATCGTGTAGATCCAAGGATTGGCGGTGGAGGAGTACAACTTGGAAAGTGGGCCATCCTTGCAATATTGTTGGGCATAGCATTGCTCTTTTGTAAGTCTTAAGTCCTTTCTTGAATTCAAATAATAAACTCAAGTATATTTCTTTCTTCCTCCAGGCATCCTGTTTACGCTGGTCTGTGGGGCTTCTGGGACGTCTAAACAACCAAAAGTAATTCCTGATGATTTAGCCCAGCAGAACCTAATTGTATCAAACACAGAAGCTCCTGGAGATGACAAAGTGGTAAGTAGTCTGGCTTTTTAAATAAATACAAAATTATCCCTAATGCAAATTGTTTTCATTTCAGTATTCTGCGAATGGCTTCACAACCCAAACTGTGGGCGCTTCTGCTCAGGGAGTTTGTGGCACCGTGGGATCAGGAATCAAAAACGGAGGTCAGGAGACCATCGAAATGGTGAAAGGAGGACACCAGACCTCGGAATCCTGCCGGGGGGCTGGCCACCATCACACCCTGGACTCCTGCAGGGGAGGACACACGGAGGTGGACAACTGCAGATACACTTACTCGGAGTGGCACAGTTTTACTCAGCCCCGTCTTGGTGAAGTGAGTTTTCCTAAGTGGCCTACAAATCTATTACAGACCAATCATGTGCATTTTTTATGTATAGGAATCCATTAGAGGACACACTCTGATTAAAAATTAAACAATGAAAGGTAAATCAAAGCAATTACTTTTATGTTAGTAATAATAAAAACGTTGTGTTTTTCCCCTTGGCAGAAAGTGTATCTGTGTAATCAAGATGAAAATCACAAGCATGCCCAAGACTATGTCCTGACATATAACTATGAAGGAAGAGGATCGGTGGCTGGGTCTGTAGGTTGTTGCAGTGAACGACAAGAAGAAGATGGGCTTGAATTTTTGGATAATTTGGAGCCCAAATTTAGGACACTAGCAGAAGCATGCATGAAGAGATGAGTGTGTTCTAATAAGTCTCTGAAAGCCAGTGGCTTTATGACTTTTAAAAAAAATTACAAACCAAGAATTTTTTAAAGCAGAAGATGCTATTTGTGGGGGTTTTTCTCTCATTATTTGGATGGAATCTCTTTGGTCAAATGCACATTTACAGAGAGACACTATAAACAAGTACACAAATTTTTCAATTTTTACATATTTTTAAATTACTTATCTTCTATCCAAGGAGGTCTACAGAGAAATTAAAGTCTGCCTTATTTGTTACATTTGGGTATAATGACAACAGCCAATTTATAGTGCAATAAAATGTAATTAATTCAAGTCCTTATTATAGACTATTTGAAGCACAACCTAATGGAAAATTGTAGAGACCTTGCTTTAACATTATCTCCAGTTAATTAAGTGTTCATGTGGTGCTTGGAAACTGTTGTTTTCCTGAACATCTAAAGTGTGTAGACTGCATTCTTGCTATTATTTTATTCTTGTAATGTGACCTTTTCACTGTGCAAAGGGAGATTTCTAGCCAGGCATTGACTATTACAATTTCATTTTGGTGGAGTTTAGTTTTAGGTTTTATTGTATATAAAATCCTGCACTGAATCTGTGTCTCCTCTGTTACCTACTTTTGCCAGTGAAATTTAAGTTTTAAAATACTTTCAGAATGTATTTTTACTACTGCAAGTTTTTGGTCTTTAAAATGTCAAGTAGCATCTCTCTCTTTCTCTCTGTCTCTTTCTGTTTCTCTCTCCAGTTTTTTTTTTTTTTTTAATTTCCATATGGGCTAAAGAATCCAAATATTTTAAAAATCTGTCTCTCTTTTCTTCTCTCATAAAGTGAATTATTCCTTTTTTTTGTTTTATGTAAGTGTATATATTCTTAGTTTTTCTTGAAATCATTGTAATGTTAACTTTGTTGTTTCAAATATCTTGGTGATTGCTTCATTATCTCTTCAACAAAAAAAACCTTTAATTTTGCCATTGAAACTGTAGAACTATGCCATGCTTTTATTAGAAGCAGTGCTCTGTGTTAACAACAAGAATGGTGTAATTAGAATTGGGATGTGGATATTTACTGTATGACAACACATTTACAGTTCTGTAATGCAAGGATGCAGTTTAAAAATGTGAAGTAGTGATGGTTTTTGAAATAAGCTTTAAAATATAGGGATCTTGAAGGCTCCCTGGGGTAACTATTTTATAACTTAGATAAAATGGCTAGTCATATCTGTGTGTTTGTAAAGTTATTTTTTTAATATTTTAAGATTACAATTTTAACAAATGTAGAAATGAGCCAAACTATTTAAATTTTAAAACAGTAAAACAAAATGAAACTTAATAGCTCACAAAATTCCAGTCCATGTTTCATGACTTATTTTAGTCAATGAATTTTCTATTTATACTAAACATATGGACATTTTAAATGTGTTTCTAATATTTTTGATTATCTATAATGTGCCTGTCTTCAATTCACAAGATTGGGTTATAACAATTATTTGCCAGATTAACACTAGGGAATTATTTGATAACCAGCTTATCTTATCAGTAGTTTTATTGCTGATCAGGCAAAAATAGTTTTCCAAAGTTATTTTTAATAAAGTATATACAAAATTCTTATATATTACTAGTCATGATAAAGTAAATTAAGCAGTTTTTAAAACTTAGTGTGAGTTTGTTCATCACAGGTCTGATATGAGTTTAAGGGATTTCGCACTCCCTGAATCAGAGAAGTAAGACCCCTTCCTTAGATTCCTGTTATACATTTTTTAAAATGTAGAGTTTGTTTTGGAGACATTTTCAGTGCATTGTTATTGCCATATTTATATAATATGACTATTCTAAAGGCTGTGAGGCCATGGGGTATTGGTTAAGTTGCTTGCTTTTGCTTTGTCCATTTTCATCATTTTAAAATGGGGGATAATAACAGAACTTGTTTCCTAGGGCCATTGTAAGTCACTTGAATAAAAAATAGTTTTGAAGCATGAGAGTCATACAGAGCGGTCCACCTAAAAGGCACTCCTGATAATAATAAATGATTTTAAACAAGTCACATGTACAATTCATTTCATGTTAACAAAAGGTCAATTAAGACAATAAGATACTGAAAAGATTTTTCTTTTCACTGTAGAACATGTCTCTTCATAATGATCACCTGATGACTGGGTCTTGTATGTTCAGTTTTTCAGAATACGTAGTGCAAAGATTGCTGAGGCATTCGTATGGGATTGCCTGGTTTGAAACACTGTGAAACTGTAAGGTTCAAATTGGATGAAAAGCAGAACATCTGCTTCTTAAAATGGGCACTAATTCTAACACCCTATGAAAATTATGTGTATTTTAGATTCTCCCTGTCAATCCCTTCCTTGGCTTCTTCCCTAGCTGTCCAGCTAGACATTAGCAGTCACTTGCCTGGGAGGTCATGGCTGTTTGGCAGTCGTCATAGTAACCCCAAGTGCTAAGACTTCCAAGTAAGAGTGTCTTGATGCAAATTCCGGCTCTATCCTTACTAGCTGTGGGATTTGAGAAGTCACTTAAGCTTTCTGTGCTTAGTTTCCTTACTTATAGGACCTGTACTGAGGAGGGTAGAGGAGTCTACTTGACAGGGCTTTGTCAGAGTTAATTCATGAAAAGAGTTGGCATAGAGTTAGCACTCAATCATGTACCTTAGCCACTGCTATTGTTCTATGAGCAGAGAACGCCTGAGTTGGGAACAATTTAGCTTCAGTCTCCACTCTGCTTTACTGCTGACATCTTGCCATGATGCTCTTATTCACCTTTCCCAGAAGCCCGACCAGTATTTCACCAGTGATGGCCTTTGGGAATTTCATGGCTCATAGTAGCTTCCAGGTCTCTCATTTGTGGTATTCAGCAAGTTACATCTTATTCATCCCTAGCCAGAAGTCAGTGTGATAAATCTTGATGCTTAACTGAAAAGGCAGGTAAAATTCTCGAGGAGGCAAAATCATAAAGAGTTTCCCGAAGAAATGGCTGGTGCTTCTTCAGCAAATGAAAAGCAGCAAGATCTTCTGTTCCATGCAGTGTGTGTCTGGGGGCTCCTGGTAATCATTACTTTTTCTTTATTCCCATCTTAAGACTGTTTTTATCTTGGATCCCAATTCTGTTTTGCCAAATCTGACTTTGACTACGGGCTTCCCTTTTGTCTCCATCTCCATTCCTGGACTCCAGATTGAAGTCTTGACAACTGACTTTGCTCTGATCAGCCCCTTTAGTATCATCTCCAAAATAAAATGCTTTCCCTTCTTTGTGCCTAGAATCATCTTGTTTTTCACCTCCTTAAATATTCAAAGCCCTAAGAAGTTACCTGATATCCGTATAAACCTACAGCTCTTATATCAGCTCCCCTGCGAGCCCCCTGTTAACCTAGCACTTCAAACTCATGCAAAAAGACAAACACATACTACCACATCAAATCAGGTTCTCCTGAGTTATTTACACAATGGTGCCCTTCTTCCACTTACTTAGGCTTGAAACAGAGAATCCTTGATTCCTCTCTCTTCTTTCCATAGCATCCTCTATTTTTTGCCAAAAACTGCCAAACTTTTGAGAATTGTAGACACAATTTCATTCATTAAATACTTTGTTTGTACTGTAGTCATTTGATGCCTTCCCAGTGCAGTCATATGTAGCCTTTTAAAACAGAGACTAGAAGGACTGTGCTTCTATGAGAAAGTGCAAGATGAATCAGCCACTCTCCCCACCCACACACTTGAATGCAAGTCAAGACACGGTGGATGTAAGGAGTGGGCTAATGCCTGTAAAACACATCACACAATGCCTGGCACATAGTAAGTGCATAATGCATGTTTTTAAAAAGCTTCAGATGATGTGAAAGAACTTCAGGACACTAGTGAGTGAACTTCTGCTTCTGCTACTCCCAATCCAAGCATTCATGAGGTTGAGGTGTACCCTATGTCAGCTGTTCCCACTCTTCACTTCATTCCTGATCAATATTCCCCCCCGCCAGTACCCCAGATTAAATCTTCAGCATCACTCAGCTCCAATGGTGTTTATGCTTCCAATTTCTTCCCTCTTCTCTTTTTTCAAGGGCCATCAAAGAGCAGATATGATCATGCCATTCTGCCTAAGAGCTTTCTATAGGGTTTTAGAGGATAAATTCTAAACACAAAATCACTTTTAAATACAGATGCTTCTTGACTTATGATGGGGTTACATCCTGATAAACCCATGGTAAATTGAAAATATTACAAATCAAAACAGCATTTTCCATTTACCATATGTTCAACTTAAAATAAGCTTATTGGGATGTAGTCTCATAAGTGTAGGAGAATGCTGAATGCATATTTCTTTGACACCATCATAAAGTTGAAATATCAGATCGAGCCATCTTAAGTTGAGGACCTTCTGTACTAATTTCCCCAATCTCCTTGTATCCTTCATTTTTCAATTTGTGCCTTGCTCATGATTAGTTCTCTTTTTACAATGTCTTTACTCATTGTCTCTTTCTTTGTAAAAATATTACTTTTTGAGGATCTAGTAAAAATACTACCGCCTAGACATTTGTGTGTCTAGAGCACATGGCTGTAAAGTTTTCATCTACAGGTTTGTGTGTGTGTTTCTTTTCTTTCATGTAGGACACTAAGGACCAAGAAAGGTGTTCACAATTGCATGCCTATACAACTCTGGCCATTAATTTTTTTTTTTTTTTTTTTGAGACGGAATCTCACTCTGTCACCTAGGCTGGAGTGCAGTGGCATGATCATGGCTCACTGCAACCTCTGCCTCCCAGGTTCAAGCAATTCTTCTGCCTCAGCCTCCTGAGTAGCTGGGATTACAGGCACCTACCACCACGCCTGGTTAATTTTTGTATTTTTAGCAGAGAAAGGGTTTCACCATGTTGGCCAGGCTGGTCTTGAACTCCTGACCTCAAGTGATCTGTCAGCACTTGGCCTCCCAAAGTGCTGGGATTACAGGCATAAGCCACTGTGCCTGGCCAAATTTTGATTCATCAAATTATATTGCCCAGGTCATAAAGGAAAAAAGAGAAATAATAAAAGTTAGGTTTTTTATTCTCAGCACATACTAATTTTCTGTGGCATAAATTTTACATGATAGACATGGTGTATGTTAGATTCTGCACTGAATTGTTTTTCCTCAGAAGACATTGAATGACTAGAACAATTGTTTGCATTCACAGCTTAATACAGGAAAGTGAAGTGTTGAGATTTTGGAATCCCTTCTCCCTTGGGATAGTGAGAGGGGCAGACAGAAGGGGTAGTGTCTGAATATTGTGGTTCAGGCCAGCTCAAATCCTACCACCAATAATTGCACGAACCTACTTGTAGCCACCAATAATTGCCCCATATTGAAATGTAACCCCCAAGGGTTCTCCTCTGTCTTCTTGACCACTGTATGCCTAACATGTAGAGCAGTAGACACTGAATATATTTGGTGTGTGATGAATAAATGGATGAATGAATAAATGCACATGTGTGTTAGGTACCTGGCTAAGATCAGACTGCATATTGCCTAAAGAATTCTTTTTCTCAACTTGAAAATTTTTAGCCAATGTGAAAATTATGTTTGCGACTGTCACTTCATCATTGCCAGGTTCAAACACTGCAGTGAATTTTTTTTTTTTAACCAAAAGGCCACTCTCTAACCACCTGAGGAAAAGCAACTAAAAACCACTTATGTTTAGAAATTCAAGAAATGATTCTTATGAGTTTGCCAAAATTCCCATTAGTTATTTATAAAATGTTGTAAGTCAGGCCTTGCTTCAAAAAATATCTTGAGAAACCACAAAGCAAAGAAAGTGGCATACATCTACGAGCTTTTTCCATGTTAGGCTGGGAGAACATTCTGTAACAGGAAACCACCGTGCTCATGTGTGCCCTGAGAGAAGAAAATCTTCACACAAGAAGTAGAGAATAGGGAAAGAAATGCATAGCAATGAGCCTCAGAGGCAATGCCTATATTGTGCTGTGAACTGATAATGTCACTTGGAAGATAACACGTAAGAGGTAGTTCCCAGCCCTGCTCTTCTCACGTAGGACATGTAGGACAGACCTATGTGTTTTGCTTTCTGGGGAGAGGGGATCAGTTGTATGACCCCCTTTATTATTTCCTCTTCACCAGTTCTGGTTTTCTAGGTTTGAGGACTGAAATCTTGAGAAGTAGGATCTGATCTTTCTTCCAAGAAGCTCTTCTCTCCCCACCTGTCCTTGTGTTCTTTATCCCATCAATAGCTAAGAAGCAGAACCTATTACTTTTGCTTAAATGTTTTAAATTAAGCAAATAGATACATTATGAGGCTGCATTTTAAACTTTAGATATTTCAAATAAGACATGCAATATAGAGTCTTAAGGTAAAACAAAAGAGCATAATGCTAAAAAACAGGCAACAAAAAGAAGCTAGAGCTTTGAAATAGCTAGTCAGGTAAACAGAGCACTTTAATTTAAAAGAACACACCCTAAATCTTGTTTTATAGAGGAATTTTACTGTGTCATGGATTTGGAGCATATTCTTCTCAAGCCATTTGGTATATCCTAAATTCTAGGTATACGTGAGATTAAAGAAGAGATACTCACTGATGTGCCTCCGTATGGAGTGATAGTTGGTGCATGGGAAATGGCAAGGGCTGTTTTGTTTCATTCTCTCTTCCCTTTGTGACTGTACCTTTGTATCCCTACAGAAAATCTGGGCATAGCTGAGAGGTTAGAATTGTGGAGTTTCTGCTAGCCACATCTTTTCTGTTTACTTATTTTGTTAGGATTCAAGGGAGAGGACAGAGCAGAACACTCACTGCTTTTCAGTTAACAAATATGAAGGCAAACTTGCTGATATATTCGCTTGTATAATTTTTAGAGTGTGTTTCACTGACCATCAGCATCAGAATCACCCTGGTGTTGCTGAAAATAGAGATCCCTCATGAATCAGTCACAGGAGTAACAGGCTAGTAGGGGAAAAGTATAGAAGCCTTCACTTTTCAATACATTTTCTAGGTCATTTTTTCTTACTCTAAAGTTTGACAATCGTTAGGGTTTTAGTAACTGGGTTTATTGATTATTTGGTGGTTTATGAAACTTAAGTATTTAAAATTTGCCTTTTCATATAAAACATATTAAGCAAAATGCTAGAAATGTACCAAAGAGTTGAAACACATTGATGAGTAAAATTTCACAATGTCTGCAAATTAAGCATTTCAGAATGTACATTGTTCCCTGTGGTTTCTACTTTCTACATGCATGTGAACGAGAGAAATAGTCTTAAGGTAGGAATGCAGAACAAAGCCACACAGAAAACATTTAATAAAAATTAACAAGTTTTGCCACATAAATGCTGCTAGTCAAGAAGATGTATGCAAAGTAAGTTGCATATATTTTTAAAAATCAGAATTGCCAAATCTCCAGAGATAAATAGAACTAGAAAGGTCAACAGCAGGTGGAACAAGTGACTGTCCAGAAGGCAGCAACTGTTTGGCATCACTGTGCTGTTGTGTGGGGACCTGTGTCAGGTGGGGTAACAGGTAATGCTCACTGACTGTGGCGGCCAGGAGCTTCAGAGGGGCCTGTGAATCAGGGATGGGAGATGAGGGTAGAGACGAGACTTTTCAGCTTAAGGAGTGTTCCCCTGGGAACAGGGCCAATTGGAAAACTCCCAGGCACCAAGGACATGAGTTAACCAATAGGGAATGAGAGGCTCAGAAAGCCAGAGGTGAAAGGAGCAGAGGGTGTCAATATACACAAGATGTGATGCAGAATTACCAATGAAATCAAGTAAAAGGGATTTATCCAAAAGAAGTAAGAGAATAGTGTAAAGATTCTACTCACATGCAAGGATGTTTGTCTCAGTGGCATTAAATATATGAATAACTGAAAATAAACTAAATGTTCCATGACAGGGAAGTAATTAAATGATGTATGATCCATTACTGTGATACAATGTACCATAATTGAGGACAATGGAAACAATGATCACACACAGACTTCGCAGTCAGAAAGACGTGGATCCAAATCTCAGCTTTGTTCTTGCTGTGTTACCTTGGGAAATCACAGAAACCTCAAATTTCTAGCATATCAAATAAGGACAAATTAGGAATAAATTATATAATTCACATAAAGATCCTAGCTTACTGCTTGGCTCATCAGTATATCAATAACCAGCAGCTATCACTATTGTGATATGATGATGGAATATCATGCAATCATTTTATTTTGAAAACTTTAATTAAATGGGAAAAGACATAAACTATAGTAGTATTTTAAAACTAGGATAGGTTTCCAAATTATTATAATCTCACATTTAAATAAATATGAGACTATCTGTAATACACTAAGATATTGAGTGATAAATCCTCGGTAAATGAAATATTTATTCATTGTGTGTTTCCATGTTTTCATTTTACCACAAGCATTTATAATTTATAACATTGAGGGAAAAGTTCATGTAAATGAAATACAGAGCAAGAAAAACTCACAGGCTTTAGAATTTGGGGAGCTTACAGGCCTGTGAAGAAAAGCCTTTTCATCTTAGCTTTAATAAATAAAGTTTTCACTGAACATATTATATTTACAGTAAATGATTAAATTGAAAGCAAAAAGAAAATACTGTATCATCTCACATTATCATAACTGAGTGCATTCATGTGCTTTTGGTCTTAAAATTTTACTTTAACGCACTTAGGATTTGTCGTCAGTAATTTGTTATGCACTATCTAGACTAAGAATAGGTATTAATTTACTAGAATTGTCAAATGAAATATTTCAAGCAAAGTTTGCATAATGAATGCAAGTTTAAACCAATTAAATGTGTTCACTTTTTAGCAAGCTAAGCTGCTCCTTATTTCTCCTGTAGTAGACACAATCACAGTTAATCTTTGCACAATGCATCGCATTCTCCATGCAACCTAACAGAGCGGTCTGGGATAGAGCCTGAACTTTGGGTCCCTTGGGGCCCAACAGGCAAGGTTCAGATCTGGGCTCTACCACAAACCATCTGTGTAACCTGAACCTCCCTAGTCTTCAGTTTCCTCATCTGCTTTAAAAAATTGCTAGAACATAGTTCTATGTAAATGTTCGGTGTTAAAATTTATTTGGTATCTACTGTATGTAAGATATGGCCTCTGCTCTCAAAAATATGTAGTCCCAGAAGTGATATAATATGTTCACGGAGACGTACTATTAAAAAGTGCCACAAAAAATCTGTAATGGAATGTTCTTACAAATATTACGT